TAGCTTAAGCTCCAAAACTATAACTTTCTAGGACTGAATTACTGTCCCTAGAGTCACAGAGGAAAAACTGATAATAAAGGCTTTTTACTACAACAAAAAATTTAAAAAAACCTTCCCTACTGCTCTGCAGTAAGAAAAGAAGGTGCCAGCCCCAGAAACTAACCATATTAGAAAAATCTCAGTGAGTGTGTAGTGTTAATAAAATCTGCCTCATGGCAAGTTATTAAATCTTTCTGAAACATTAGAATAAGTAAACATAATTAGTAAAATCTCATTACCCCCAGATCCTGTACAAGTGTGCTATATCTATTACATCATTTTACTGAATTCTACGATACATGTAATTTTAAAGGGAAGGAAAAATAAATAAAAAATAAATGACAACATTAAAAAGTGATTTAAAATAAAGTTTTCTGCCATCAAGAACACCAAAAACCACATAAGAGCAAAAAAGAAGTGGGCTGTATCACATCATGCATTAGTAAAGTAATCCAAGACAGCTTATTTATACAAACCCCAGAAAACGGGGGGGGGGATCTAAATTACAAAGATACATGGTTTCAATAGAAACCATAGGTCTTAACTACATATTAGTAAAAAATCAAGAGCAATTTGAAAGCAGAGAAAAAAAACTTCAAGAAGAGAATGCACTGAAGGGGTTAAATTACACCAACTTACACACAAAAGCTTATACTGCTTACACCCTACAAAAGCATGTAAGAAACATGAAAACCAACATCTAACACAGAAAACACTTAGAAAGCCTGTACTTAAGAATAAAGTTAAAAAAGGAAGTAAGCTGGAAAAAATAAAATCATAACCATTTCATAATCATCACATTTTCAAATTATTCACTCATCACTACACTTGCATTCAACATATATAATTTATCACATAAAAGCAAAATCTCTAAGCTTCTCCCTACCTTAGGTTTTTAGTCAAAATGAATGCAAACAATCACGTGGGATTCAGCCAAGCAGTGACGTTAAATTCTGCTCTGTCAGAGAGAGCATCTGTCAAGCCCACATTTAAACTGCTGCCTGCCTGTGCAGCAGCTGAGGAACCGTGGATTTCATATTATAGACTAAAACCCCATTAAAACTGCTCAAAATCCTTCCTGCAGCTGCCAGGCAACAACGAAAGAAGAGAGGTAAATCCTATTCTTTTCCAATACAACTGAAGCACTACATTTTAGCTCTGGCTGCTTTACATTGCAGCTCAGTGTTATTAGTAGAAATATGGATACTGAGACGAGAACACAGCACTGCATTGTCCAGCCAGGAAAATAGCAGATGTAAAAAGCTTCAATGCATCAACTGTCGGGAAGAGTCAACAGTGCTACAAGCAGAACGGGCAACTACAGCTCTTTTGTTTAACGAAAGAGAGAAAATGAAAGAAAGGGAAAATTTCAGAAGACTAGGACCCATATGAACAAGGAGGGTAACTCGAAGACAAGCAGACAGATGGACACTTTGGATACTGTGAAAAGCAATCGCAGGAGGCAGACTGTTGGGGGATGTGCGCATGTTCGATAGCATCTTTTTTGCTGAAGTGATGGCGTGCCAAAAGTATTTTCAGTGGGCATAATCCTCTTCACATAAATGGCCTGACCAAGGAAGGTATGTCAATATCTTGTGTATGATAGTCATTTGTTCTGTAAACTTTTGTGCTTCATTTTTATAGAATGACTACAAGAGAGACAATGTGACTGAATTAGAAAATGATTGCCAAAGAATAGTATTAAGGAGAAGAAAACATTTTTGGTCACCAATCTCTCATATACCACTACTGGATATTTACAACATGCTTCAGTGGAGGAGAAGACACTGCTGCTTTGCAAAGATGACCTGGAATGCCAAAAGGTCTCTGTTCCGCACTCATCTTATTGGAGTACTTTCTCTAGTGTTTCTTTTTGCTATGTTTTTGTTTTTCAATCATCATGACTGGCTGCCAGGCAGAGCTGGATTCAAAGAAAACCCTGTGACATACACTTTCCGAGGATTTCGGTCAACAAAAAGTGAGACAAACCACAGCTCCCTTCGGAACATTTGGAAAGAAACAGTCCCTCAAACCCTGAGGCCTCAAACAGCAACTAACTCTAATAACACAGACCTGTCACCACAAGGAGTTACAGGCCTGGAGAATACACTTAGTGCCAATGGAAGTATTTACAATGAAAAAGGTACTGGACATCCAAATTCTTACCATTTCAAATATATTATTAATGAGCCTGAAAAATGCCAAGAGAAAAGTCCTTTTTTAATACTACTAATAGCTGCAGAGCCTGGACAAATAGAAGCTAGAAGAGCTATTCGGCAAACTTGGGGCAATGAAAGTCTAGCACCTGGTATTCAAATCACAAGAATATTTTTGTTGGGCTTAAGTATTAAGCTAAATGGCTACCTTCAACGTGCAATACTGGAAGAAAGCAGACAATATCATGATATAATTCAACAGGAATACTTAGATACGTACTATAATTTGACCATTAAAACACTAATGGGCATGAACTGGGTTGCAACATACTGTCCACATATTCCATATGTTATGAAAACTGACAGTGACATGTTTGTCAACACTGAATATTTAATCAATAAGTTACTGAAGCCAGATCTGCCTCCCAGACATAACTATTTCACTGGTTACCTAATGCGAGGATATGCACCCAATCGAAACAAAGATAGCAAGTGGTACATGCCACCAGACCTCTACCCAAGTGAGCGTTATCCTGTCTTCTGTTCTGGAACTGGTTATGTTTTTTCTGGAGATCTGGCAGAAAAGATTTTTAAAGTTTCTTTAGGTATCCGCCGTTTGCACTTGGAAGATGTATATGTAGGGATCTGTCTTGCCAAGTTGAGAATTGATCCTGTACCCCCTCCCAATGAGTTTGTGTTCAATCACTGGCGAGTCTCTTATTCGAGCTGTAAATACAGCCACCTAATTACCTCTCATCAGTTCCAGCCTAGTGAACTGATAAAATACTGGAACCATTTACAACAAAATAAGCACAATGCCTGTGCCAACGCAGCAAAAGAAAAGGCAGGCAGGTATCGCCACCGTAAACTACATTAGAAAAGACAATTTTTTTTCAAATGTGCAATTTGTAAATATTGCTAAAAGCATGTATAGTTAGAACTGATTACATCCGTAGGACAAGTTTTAGTTAAAACTCATCACATAAAGAAATTCAAGAAGTATTTTTTTAATTTCTGAAGAAGTTAATTCTTAAAACTATAACATTATATAACAAAAAAGGTTTCCCAAAACAATCTATTTAAAAAACTGTATAAGGAGATTCTGTGTATTAACATGCAATAACAAGCATGCATAAATCAATGGTTCAAGTCTTCTGTTAGGGGCCAATAAAATGTATCTGCATATGTTTTCCACATAAATTTTAATTCAAGAAATGACAGTCAAAAGATCCTTCATTTTAGATTAAGCTTTTCATTTTAATATATAATTTAATGTAAATAAAACATCACTATCAATTTTAAGGAAACTTTTTAATTGTGCAAAGGATAAATTTTTTGACCTATTTTAGGGTTCTAAATGCAATAAGATTTAGTTGAGTTATTCCACAAACACATTATAAAGTTCAGATGTTTCATCAATGCAGTTCTCACGAAAGTATTTACTTTTTAAAAATAACTGAGATATTATTTTAAATTTCTTTTATTAATACTTTCTTTTATTAATATATGGGGGAAAATTATTTTGACATGACGTGGTAAAATGTGAAAAACTAATGTGTCTCAGGCTCAAGTTTTTATAGTTATTAAATGTTTCAAAATAGACAAGTTTTGTTTCCTCATTGATGTTAAGAACCAAACTCCTATTTCAATGAGTTATTGGATTAGACCAATTACTGCACTCTTAAACAGCACCACCATTTAATTTCATGTATATCTAACTTCGAATATATCTGTAAAGATAATCGAAGCAAAAGTAATCACTTAAAGGCACAAATAGGATGTACTGTTGAAAAAGATAAAGAGTGCAGGTGCAGTTTCATTCAACACATTTTTAAGATGCATGTCTGCCAAAATGCAACATACGGGAAGTTTATTTCCTGACAGCAGGTGTACACATGCCAACACTTAATCATTTTATGGCACCTATTTCTTTCTTGGAGTGCCAAGTTTGCAAACCTGCAGTTTTTAATTTGGTAGATGACAAATATTCTGAATCACCAATTAAAAACCTTTTTGGGAGGGATGGGGAAAACTACAAACGTTTGACAAACACAATTCTAGGATGAACAATGTATACAATGCACTTTTATGAAGTTTTTAAAAATAAAGGAAAACAAAAAACTTTACTGAGTGTTATAAGTATTTTCACAATAATTTTGTTTGACTCCATCATGAATTTTAAAATCAAGAAATACCAACCTACTAACTAAAATAGTGTTTTTATTCCATACAAGTATGTAAATCTGTCAATCTTAATTTAGTCAGAATGTTTCTTAATTCTAATAACAATCATTTTTACCTCTTATTCTATTATTAAGGGATAAATCACCAGAAGAGAATTGTAACATTTGTGAAACTTGAAAACACTAAAACTGTTTAAGTGCTTATCTCCATTTCAAATCAGTAGCCTAAGTGTTCTACTCTAAATCAAGTGATTCTGAGAGCTGATCTATGTAACACACCCCAGCTCTTG